CATGGTATTTAGGAACCAAGGGCTGACTGCCTAATGTGCTTTCCAAGTATAATTTCCTCAGTCCAAGCTTTTCAAATTGATCTGCCAAAGACCCATTGCCAAAGATCCATTGCCAGAATATAAGAGTGGAAGGAAATTCTTAATATTTTTTGAAAGTTACTATTATTTTCATTTTTCTCTTTGTAAAAAATTCATTTAATTCAATATAAAAAGACAAAAATCTTTGGCACATAAATCGCAACTCTCTGATGCAAATGTTTAAATAAAGCTGATACTCCAAGAAGACGCAACATATTCTCTTTATCCCACAGACATATAGGCCTATGGTTGCAAACTTTTATACACACACAGAGTCACAATTCCACTGGCACCCGTGATGTTCCACATCCAGATTTTCCAAATCACACATTCTCATCTTCACATAGCCTTGCCGGCAACCACACGGCATAGTACCACATTGTTACGTCAAGCACAGCCAGTCTACCACAGAGCCTGTCGTCCCATTGACCAAAGTCACAAAAATCACAGCCCCGGGTATTTACTGTGGTTTTCTCCAGTCAGATCCCTTCACTCACTACACACTGACTCACACTCAAATTACACACACGCGGAAACACAACCCGCCAGAGCCAGAGAGGTTCCGTCGGTCCCGCAACCCTCACAGTGCCACACACACGCGCTCACAAGGCAAATACAAATGGCCAGGCACTCATTCTTTACAATACACATATTAAGCGCCTATTATGTACTACACGCCGGGACTACCTCAAGAGGTGAAACAAACAAAATCCTGCCTGGCGGAGCTATCGCCCAGTCCCGCACGCACTCGGCCTCAGGGTCACACTCGGCGGTCCCACGCTCAAGTGGCCCGGCCAGTGGCCCAGAGGCGTCTGTTCTCCTCCTCAGCTTCCTGCGTGGGTTCCTGGTAAGTGAGTCGAACCCGCCGGATGCGCGCGCGCCTGCGCCTCCGCCCAAAAGGATCAGTTTCCGGCTGTGGACTACATTTCCCAGAAGCCCCTTGGGCAGTGTTGCCTGGACCCCAAGGGCCCTTTACATTGCGTTCTTAACGGTTCAGTCACCTTAACCGTTATTATTCACTTGCGGGCGAGAAGTCCGAGCTAGGTGAGGCGGAACGGGACTCTTACGAGTAGGACTTCTTCCCCCATTCTGCTATTCATCAAAACAGGGATCCTGAAAAGGAGGGAACAATTGTTGTAGCAGGTCTAAAAGTTCAGGTCCAGGTAAGTTTATATTTCCTTTTTATTCATAAAATTAAATAAATGCATAAAATGTTTTTGTTTTTAGGAAATGGAAACATTGCTTTGCTTTTCCTGAATTGTCCAGTGACCTATCCCAGGCCTTCCTTTCCAGTGAACAATGGACCATGCAGGTGGACCCTCCTCTTCACGGGCCTCCAAATGACTTTCTCATTTTTCAAATCATTCCTCTGCACTCACTTTCTATAATGGTAGAGAAATGCATATCCTGGAGTCTAAAGTTCTGGTCTCAGAGTCACTTGTTCTTCCCCCCAGCCCCGGTTTCTCTGGATTCTGTGCTTCTCCATGGAGGAAACTCAAGGAGAACTGACAAGTTCTTGTGGTTCTAAAACCATGGCCAATGTAAGTTTGTGTTTTTCTTCCTTGAAATACTGTTTTTTTTTAATACATAGGCTTGTCATTTCAGGTATCTTTGGCATTTAGGGATGTGTCCATAGACCTCTCCCAAGAGGAGTGGGAGTGCCTGGACGCTGTGCAGAGGGACTTGTACAAGGATGTGATGTTGGAGAACTACAGCAACCTGGTCTCACTGGGTAAGGTATCTTTCGAAATCGTTTACAATCTGATAACATGTGTCATTTCTTTTCTCATGAGCAGGATATACCATTCCTAAGCCAGATGTGATTACTTTATTGGAGCAAGAGAAAGAGCCCTGGATAGTAATGAGGGAAGGGACAAGGAATTGGTTCACAGGTGAGTGACAGCAAATTAGGCGGGAGGGTGCTCTCTTTGCTTTTTTTTTTTTTTTTTTTTGCAGATTTGGAATACAAGTATATTACCAAGAATTTGCTTTCAGAAAAGAATGTTTGCAAAATCTATTTATCTCAATTGCAGACAGGGGAAAAAAGTAAAAACACCATCCATGAGGACACCATTTTCAGAAATGGTTTGCAGTGTAAACATGAATTTGAGAGACAAGAGAGACATCAGATGGGATGCGTTAGTCAAATGCTAATCCAAAAACAAATATCTCATCCTCTACATCCAAAAATTCATGCTAGAGAGAAATCATATGAATGTAAGGAATGTAGAAAGGCCTTTAGACAACAGTCATACCTTATTCAACATCTGAGAATTCACACTGGTGAGAGACCCTATAAATGTATGGAATGTGGAAAGGCCTTTTGTCGAGTGGGAGACCTTAGAGTACATCACACAATCCATGCTGGGGAGAGACCCTATGAATGTAAAGAATGTGGGAAGGCCTTTAGACTTCATTATCACCTTACTGAACATCAGAGAATACATTCTGGTGTGAAACCCTACGAGTGTAAGGAATGTGGGAAAGCCTTTAGTCGTGTTAGAGACCTTAGAGTACATCAGACAATTCATGCTGGAGAGAGACCTTATGAATGTAAAGAATGTGGGAAGGCCTTTAGACTTCATTATCAACTAACTGAACATCAAAGAATTCATACTGGTGAGAGGCCTTATGAATGTAAGGTTTGTGGCAAGACCTTTAGGGTACAACGACATATTAGTCAACATCAGAAAATTCATACTGGTGTCAAACCCTATAAATGTAATGAATGTGGGAAGGCCTTTAGTCATGGCTCATACCTTGTTCAACATCAGAAAATTCATACTGGTGAAAAACCCTACGAATGTAAAGAATGTGGTAAGTCCTTTAGTTTTCATGCAGAACTTGCTCGACATCGTAGAATTCATACTGGTGAGAAACCCTATGAATGTAGAGAATGTGGAAAAGCCTTTCGTCTTCAAACGGAACTTACTCGGCATCATAGAACTCATACTGGTGAGAAACCCTATGAATGTAAGGAATGTGGGAAGGCCTTTATTTGTGGTTATCAACTTACTTTACATCTGAGAACTCACACCGGTGAGATTCCCTATGAATGTAAGGAATGTGGAAAAACCTTCAGTAGTCGCTATCATCTCACTCAACACTACAGAATTCATACTGGTGAGAAACCCTACATATGTAACGAATGTGGAAAAGCCTTTCGTCTTCAAGGAGAACTTACCCGACATCACAGAATTCATACATGTGAGAAACCCTATGAATGTAAGGAATGTGGGAAGGCTTTTATTCATAGCAATCAATTTATTTCACACCAGCGAATTCACACCAGTGAGAGCACCTACATATGTAAAGAATGTGGGAAGATTTTTAGTCGTCGCTATAATCTTACTCAACATTTTAAAATTCATACTGGTGAAAAACCCTACATATGTAATGAATGTGGGAAAGCCTTTCGATTTCAAACAGAACTTACTCAGCATCACAGAATTCATACTGGTGAAAAACCCTATAAATGTACAGAATGTGGGAAGGCCTTTATTCGTAGCACTCATCTCACGCAACATCACAGAATTCATACTGGTGAGAAACCCTACGAATGTACGGAATGTGGGAAGACGTTTAGTCGGCACTATCATCTTACTCAACATCACAGAGGCCATACTGGTGAGAAGCCCTACATATGTAATGAATGTGGGAATGCTTTTATTTGCAGTTATCGACTTACATTACATCAAAGAATTCACACTGGTGAGCTTCCATATGAATGTAAGGAATGTGGAAAGACCTTTAGTCGTCGGTATCATCTTACTCAACATTTTAGACTTCATACTGGTGAGAAACCTTATAGCTGTAAAGAATGTGGGAATGCCTTTCGTCTTCAAGCAGAACTTACTCGACATCACATAGTTCACACGGGTGAGAAACCCTATAAATGTAAAGAATGTGGGAAAGCCTTCAGTGTTAATTCAGAACTTACTCGACATCACAGAATTCATACTGGTGAAAAACCCTATCAATGTAAAGAATGTGGAAAAGCCTTTATTCGTAGTGATCAACTTACTTTACATCAGAGAAATCATATTAGTGAGGAAGTCCTATGCATAATGTAAAGAGAATACGATGGCCTTTAGAAAATGCCCTTTAGCAGAGAATTTGTAATTTAAGAAATTTTCTGTTTGTTACGGAACATGTGGGAATCCCTTTTACTTCATGCTCACAATTTATCAGAAATTATTTCGTATGTTAAAGAGTCGAAAGACTATAGCATCACTCAGTCCCTGTTAGACTTTAGAAGATTGATACTGATGCACTGCATCCCAAACCATCAAGGGCCTTTTCCCCTACAAACTGTTGTTGAACAGTGCTTCTCTAAAATGCAATAATAATGGGCCAGGTGAAGTGGCTCACACCTGTAATCCCAGCACTGTGGAAAGACAGGAGTTCGAAACCAGCCTGGGCAACATAGTGAGACCCTGCCTCATGGCTTTAGTGAGCCATGATTGTGCCACTGCACTCCAGCTTGGTGACAGAGTGAGATCCTGTCTCTAAATAAATAAATAAAATGCGGGCCAGGCACAGTGGCTCACACCTGTAATCCCAGCACTATGGGAGGCCCAGGTGAGCAGATCACCTGAGGTCAGGAGTTCAAGACCAGCCTGGCCAACATGGTGAAACCCCTTCTCTACTAAAATACACAAATTAGCTAGGCATTGTGGGGGGTGCCTGTAATCCCAGCTACTCAGGAGGCTGAGGCAGGAAAATTGCATGAACCTAAGTGGCAGAGGTTGCAGTGAGCTGAGATCGCACCACTGCACTCTAGCTTGGGCAACAGAGCAAGACTCTGTCTCTTAAATAAATAAATAAATAGATTACCAGAAAAATGAAAAGAAAAAAACAGACATACAAAATAAAAGCCCCAGTTTTTTATTATGGTATTTAACTGAGTTAACTCTGTCAGATTGCTGCAAACATTTCTAAATACTTGCTCTTGGTATCTATAACTTTTGCAGAGACCAGAAGCAAACAATTTGTGGGCCAGTGTCAACACATGGACCACACTTTATATAGCACTGTAACGGAAAATGATTCTGTTAATGTAATGAACATGGGAAAGACCAGCCTTGGCCTATCTTTATGATATATATAAATAATATAATTCTCATAATTCCACCTCTGCCTATGTGGTGTTTGGCAAAACATGCCCCTGTGCCTTGGTTTTTAAAATGGTAATAACAGTACCACCTAATAGTATTTTTGTGAGGATGAAATGCTAATAAAAGATAAAACCTTTAAAAGAGTATTTGGCACACAGCATTTTATCAATAAATATTGCTTTATTTTTTTCATTGGGGATACATTTAGTACATTCATGTGAGAGGAAGGCCCTGTGGGTGTAAGAAATTTGTAAAAACTGTCCATTACCTTTCACTCCTTATTTAGATTGGAATAATTAACTGGAGATAATATCCAGTAAAATAGATTAAACTTCCATTTATAAAGTCAGAACCTATCTCTGAAAATTAATGTGAGAAAGAAATCTCTAGATTTGATGGGTGTGAAGATTATGAGAGTAAAGTTTTGAAGACTCAGGGATAGCTGTAATGCTTTTTTCTTTTTATAACCCAAAAAGCAGGTATGTCAGTCGCTTTTTCTGCCCACAATGATAAATTAAAAACAGCCACTATCCATTTGGAAAACTTAAAAGAATAATGAACAGTTATGTTCTATCTAGATTCAGCAATTGTTAATATGTTGTCACATTTGGTTTGCTTATACATAATATTTACATATTTTGCTGTAGTATTTGAGTATAAATTGCAGATACTATAACACATCACATCTAAGAATAAAGGCTGCCTCCTACTTAATTGCTATATAACAATTGTCCAACCTGTCTGTGCCCCAGGGCAGCTTTGAATGCAGTCCAACAGAAATTTGTAAGCTGTCTTAAAACATGAGATTTTTTTTGTGATTTTTTTTAAGCTCATCCGCCATTGTTAGCACATTTTATGTGTAGCCCAAGATAATTCTTCTTCCAGTGTAACCCAGGGAAGCCAAAAGATTTGACCCCCAGTAACTTCACACCTAAGGAGATTAGCAATAATTCCATAATCTGTAATATTCAGTCTGTGTTCATATTCTCAGTTGTGTTCATTCTTTTCATTTGTGTAAACAATGCTTTTCATAGGTTATTTTTAAATTCAGGAACCAAATTCATGAATTACATTTGTGCATTGTTCGTCTCTTTTAAAGTAAGAATGGCCCTTCCCCCCACAACTTTATTGCAACATTGACTTTTTTTTTTTTTTTTTTTTTTTTTTTTTGAGATGGAGTCTCTGTCGCCCAGGCTGGAGTGCAGTGGTGCGATCTTGGCTCACTGCAAGCTCCGCCTCCCGGGTTCAGGCAATTCTGCCTCAGCCTCCCCAGTAGCTGGGACTACAGGCGCCTTCAACCATGCCCGGCTAATTTTTTGTATTTTTAGTAGAGACGGGGTTTCACCATGTTAGCCAGGACGGTCTCGATCTCCTGACCTGGTGATCTGCCCGCCTCAGCCTCCCAAAGTGCTGGGATTACAGGCATGAGCCACCGCACCCGGCCTTCCCAAAGTATTTTTAAATGTGCTTTTTTATCCCCAGTATTTCCCATTAACTGGAATTTGGGATTAGAGACCCAATTAGGGACAGATTAAATATTTTGGCAAGAATACTTAATGGGAGAAATTTTGTATTTCAATTTGTAACCCATTAGGTGGCATACAATGTCATTATACCACTATGGTATCCTTAGTTCATTCACTTGGTGTAGCAGAACATACATTCCAAAGATGGCCACACCAATATATCCCATTCTGCATGTTCATCTTACAATGTGATACCAACACTCCCCAAGAGGTAGAGCTCATGGTCCTTCCTTTTGAATCTGGCCAGGTGGGCCTGTGTTTATGGCAGGAATAACACTGTGATTTCCACGACTAAGTCATAAAAGGCAATACAGCTTCTGCCTGACCCACTTGGGATGAAGCCCAGCCACCATGCTATGAAGATGCCAAGTAATCACATAGAAAAGCTAAGTAAAGCTGTCCTGATTACAGCTGTAATTGAGGTAACAGCCGGGATCCAGCACCAAGTGTATGAGGGTATGAGCCTTCAGATGATTCTAACCCTTAGCCTTCAGGCTATCCTAGCTGGTGCTAAGTGGAGCAGAGAAAAGCTTTCCCCCATGAGCCTGCCCAAATTGCAGATTTACGTTTAAAATATGGCCTGTTTTAAGCCACTAAGTTTTGGAGTAGTTTGCCACACAGCGATAGGTAACTGAAATACTTGCTTCATATGGTAATCACCAGGTTTCTCTGTTGTAGAGCTAAATATTTCTTTTAATTTAGTAAACGATCTGTAGAGTAGTACTTTGGCATTTCGGAAATTTAAAATCTCCAATAATATAATGACACTAGATCAAAAAGAAAATGAAACCATAAAGGACAATTTAGAAATGAATGGTAAGATCAGAATTTGTGAATGTGGCCAAACCTGTGCTCAGTGAAAAATCAGTAACCTGTTAATATATTCAGGAAACAAATATTGAGGGCCAGCACTTTGTTTCTCCTGCTCACCACTCTACTCCCAGTGACTTAATACTGTCTCTTTAACATAGTAATCACTTATAAAACTGTTAAAAGAATGAAGAAGCATTAAACTCAAGAAACTAAGGGAAAAATAAGTCAATATAAGAAAGAAGGGAGGATCATTAAAAGGAGTTAATGAATTTGAAAATAAAATAGACTTATTAAGGCTTTGTGAAAAAATATTAATACTTGATTTTAGTATAGCTAATCAAAGGAAAAAGATAATTACAGCATTGTGAATGAGAATTGGATGTAAGTACAGATGGAGGAGATATTTTTTGTTTTATTGAAAATTTCAAGGAGGAAGTAATATCAAAATTTCACTAGCTCTTTCTACACTGATATTATAATCCTGATAATACAACAGATGAGGATAGTTCTTAAAAGGCAAAAATGTAGGTGAGTCATTACGAAGAAAGCAGAAATTCTAAACCATCAGCACATTCATTCAAAAACCTAGTAAAGCAATTAAGCAAAATAATTTGTTTACTTGGACTGTCCAGGGATAGATCTGTTCTAGTTTTCCAAATTAATGATGGGAAAGGAAGAGCTGATCCAGTCCAAGTATCTTCAAGATCCATGTTCTCAGTTTTTCTTAGCTTTAAATGGCCAAATTGTGGCTTAGATTGGATATGATAATTTCCTCAATGCTTAACACTGAGCACAATTTTTCACATATTTGAAATCAAGGTGTATCTTACAATTTATGGCATCTGACAATACTTCCAACCAGGTGGCAGTCATCAAGCAGTTTTGTGAAAAGCCTTCCCGGTAAGAATACAAAAGCATCTGCACCAAAATATATAGATTTAATGGCATGTAGGGGTTTGCGTGAATATATACAGTTGAAATTCAATTCTTCCTTAAAAATAATTGTAACTCATTTCTTTAAGACTACCATACTACCACTTTCCTCAACTTGGACTAATGTCCATTGTCAACCAAAATGTCTGTGATCTCATGGATCCATTATGATTTGCAACTCCAGGTCCATTTTATGCAAATAAGACAGCCATAATATATCATTGTACAAGTCATTTACTATCTAATTATATCATTGCTCAACATTTGCAAATTATTTTTACAAATAACAATAATTGGATGTAACAAAAAGCAGAGTATTTTGAGACGTATATTAATGCAAAATATTGTTAATGTATCAGTGGATTGTTCCTCCAAAGTACCAGTGCCTTAACACAACATATCTAAAAGAACATCTCTGGGAACAGTAGTACTTAATGGCAACTTGAGAATTGGTTTGTGGGCACACAGCCTTGTGAAGTTTTGAATACTAAATCCCTTTTTTAAAAAAGTGCTTATTATCAGGCTATCAATCAAAAGATTTGAGTCTTTCAGTAAAGAAAATTTGCTTAATTTTATCTAGTGCATGATAAACTTTACTAAGGAAGTCTCATTCAGAATATCTAATATTTTGGATGTGAGCCCACACTGGAAATGCCATAACCAAAAAAGAGTGACCCTAAAGATAGAATATTCAGATCTAATGGCAGATGCTTAGCTATGCTGGGAAAGGAAGTGAATTGTATATTGCTCTGCTGCTCACATATTCCTCTGCAATAAATTGCTGGCCCAGTTTAGTTTTTATATACTCACTACTATACTAATGAGGATGGCTCAATTTTTTATTTGAACGTACTATAATGAATTTAAACTTTCATTGGTATTTATGTTTTAACAGGTTTTCACTATTTCAAATATACTTCAATAAATATCCTTGTCTGTGATCATTGGTTTATGTGAATTGGAATTTCAGTAG